ATTAATTGGATGTTATCAAAATTTAAAACTTTTGCCCTGCATAAGAGCCTGTTAATAAAAAGACAGGGTAAAAACTGGAAGAAAAGTGCAAACCACACCTGATAAACCATATCTGACAAGGAGCTCATATCTAGAATATTGTTTAAAGTTTTCAAAAGTCAACAACGACAACAAGAAAAAACAAGCCAATTAGAAAATGGGCTAAAGGCACGAACCGATATTTCACTGAACAGGATAGATTGATGGAAAATGAGAAAATAAAAAAACTTTTATCAGAGGAATGCCAGTCCTTTTAAATTATCAAGCCCAGAGAGACATTAAAATAAGACAGCAGGCCCGGCACGGTGGCTCACGCCTGTAATCCCAGCACTTTGGGAGGCCAAGGCGGGCGGATCACAAGGTCAGGAGATCGAGACCATCCTGGCCAACACGGTGAAACCCAGTCTCTACCAAAAATACAAAAAATTAGCCGGGCGTGGTAGCACATGCCTGTAGTCCCAGCTACTCGGGAGGCTGAGGCAGGAGAATGGCATGAACCCAGGAGGCACAGGTTGCCGTGAGCCAAGAGCGTGCCACTGCACTCCAGCCTGGGCAACAGAGTGAGACTCCATCTCAAAAAGAAAGGAAAACTGCAGGTCCTGCACATGTACCCCGGAACTTAAAATAAAATTACATAAGTACATAAATAGAATTTTAAAAAAATCTTAATTGTATGTGGGTAGGTCCCTTTGATTCAAAGTGAGATAGAAGGATGGGCGCAGTGGCTCATGCCTGTAATCCCAGCACTTTGGGAGGCAGAGGCGGGCAGATCACAAGGTCAGGAGATCGAGGCCATCCTGGCTAACACGGTGAAACCCCGTCTCTACTAAAAATACAAAAAGAAATTAGTAGGGCGTGGTGGTGGTGGGCGCCTGTAGTCCCAGCTACTCAGGAGGCTGAGACAGGAGAATGGCTGGAACCCGGGAGGCGGAGCTTGCAGTGAGCCAAGATCACGCCACTGCACTCCAGCCTGGGCGACAGAGAGGGACTCCGTCTCAAAAAAATAAAAAAAATAAAAAAAAAGGAAAGTGAGATAGAAATAATTTTTTAAAACTTACTATTCAAAATTTGCAAAACTAAATAAGAGTAAAAGAAATTTACATTTTGTCCCTGGATTCACAGAAGACAAAAACATTGTGTGGGAAAGCTGGAGTTGAGGACGAACGAGATTCTGAAAATAAAAATCCCTGGTACATAAGCCAAAATTTCAGAGTCAACTACAGATTTTCAAAGGCTATGAAATAGGTAACCTCAAGCCACCGACTCCAATAGATAAAAGGAACCAGGTAATATCTGTGTTCCAGGGAGAAAGAATAGAAAACTGGCTGAGTTCTATCACTGACAAAACTTAGTGCGAAGGAGGGATCTGGAAGGCGGGAGGGTGAAGGGATCCCCGGCTTGGAGGGTGGGGAGGGGCTGTGCTTCGGCCTCCCCCTCCTACTGCCCCTCCCCAACAAAGGAGCCCTTTGTGATGTGAAGCCCCAGCTCTGTGATGCGGGCCTGGGCCCCAGTCCCTAGTCTCCACGAGGATGCCCAGAGCTCAGTTGCTAGAAAGCAATGCGCCTATTCACATGGAGAATCTTCCCTTTCCTCTAAAATTACTTAGTGCCTCATCACTAAACACCCCCAGCTCCACACCATGGGTGTTGGATATCTTCCTCACCTTGGTGTTTGCCCTGGGGCTCTTCTTCCTATTACTCCCCTACTTCTCTTACCTCCGTTGTGACAACCCACCCTCACCATCGCCTAGGAAGAGAAAGGTAAGGAGCTCTCAGTCCAGACCCACAGAGCTGTCCTAGCTCCTCGCCATTTCTTGTCTCCCAGCGTCATCTTGTCTCCCAGCGTCATCTTGTCTCCCAGTGTCCAACAGGGCGGAGGGGGAGGCCCAGAGGCAGGATGAAAAACCACAGTCTGAGAGGTAAGGCTCTGCCAGGGCACACTAGAGTTAATCCCTCACTGCCCTAACCCGGTCTGATTTCCAGCTTGTAGAGAGTGCCCGAGAGGCCTGGAGGAGACTTGGGACCTGCTTTCACAACTGCAGAGGTGAGGCACTTCCCCTTCCCTGCATCCTTCCTTGGCTGCAGCTTGTGCCTCCTGTCTCCTGCAGCCTCCTGGGGCCACACCTTGAAAAAGGTGACTTTGGTCAGCTCTCTGGTCCAGACCCGCCAGGTGAGGTGGGCAAAAGAACACCTGATGGAGCCTCCCGGTCCTCTCATGAGCCTATGGAAGATGCTGCTCCCATTGTCTCCCCGTTAGCTTCCCCGGATCCTCGAACCAAGCATCCTCAGGATCTGGCCTCCACCCCACCACCAGGCCCAATGACCACCTCAGTCTCCTCCCTAAGTGCCTCCCAGCCACCAGAACCTTCCCTTCTCCTAGAACGCCCCTCACCCGAGCCACCTGCACTTTTCCCTCACCCACCACACACCCCTGATCCTCTGGCCTGCTCTCCACCTCCTCCGAAAGGCTTCACTCCTCCTCCCCTGCGGGACTCCACTCTGTTAACACCATCTCACTGTGACTCAGTGGCACTTCCACTGGACACCGTCCCTCAAAGCTTGTCTCCACGTGAGGATTTGGCGGCTTCTGTCCCAGCCATCTCAGGCCTTGGCGGCTCAAACAGTCAAGTTTCTGCCCTCTCCTGGTCGCAGGAGACTACCAAAACCTGGTGCATCTTCAACTCGTCAGTCCAGCAAGATCATCTTTCCCGCCAAAGGGACACCACAATGTCCCCACTGCTTTTCCAGGCCCAGCCCCTGTCCCATCTGGGGCCTGAGTCCCAACCCTTTATTTCATCCACACCCCAATTCCGGCCCACACCTATGGCTCAGGCCGAGGCTCAGGCCCATCTTCAATCCTCTTTCCCAGTCCTATCTCCTGCTTTTCTATCCCCGATGAAGAACACTGGAGTAGCTTGCCCTGCGTCGCAGAATAAAGTGCAAGCTCTCTCCTTACCTGAAACTCAGCACCCTGAAAGGCCTTTGTTGAGGAAACAACTAGAAGGTGGGTTGGCTTTACCCTCTAGGGTCCAAAAATCTCAGGACGTCTTTAGTGTCTCCACTCCTAACCTTCCCCAGGAAAGACTGACATCCATTCTGCCTGAGAACTTTCCAGTCAGTCCTGAACTCTGGAGACAACTGGAGCAATACATGGGGCAACGTGGAAGGATCCAAGAGTCTCTGGATCTGATGCAGCTTCAGGATGAATTGCCAGGGACAAGTCAGGCCAAGGGCAAACCCAGGCCCTGGCAGTCCTCCACGTCCACAGGTGAAAGCAGCAAGGAGGCACAGACGGTGAAGTTCCAGCTAGAGAGGGACCCATGCCCACATCTGGGGCAAATTCTGGGTGAGACCCCACAAAATCTATCCAGGGGCATGGAAAGCTTCCCAGGGAAGGTTCTGGGGGCGACCTCTGAGGAGTCAGAAAGGAACCTGAGGAAGCCCTTGAGGAGTGACTCAGGAAGTGATTTATTAAGACGCACAGAGAGGAATCATATAGAAAACATCCTGAAAGCCCACATGGGCAGAAAGTTGGGCCAGACCAACGAGGGCTTGATCCCCGTGAGTGTGCGTCGATCCTGGCTTGCTGTCAACCAGGCTTTTCCCGTATCCAACACCCACGTGAAAACCAGCAATCTAGCAGCCCCGAAAAGTAGGAAAGCCTGTGTAAACACAGCCCAGGTGCTTTCCTTCCTTGAGCTGTGTACTCAGCAGGTGCTGGAAGCCCATATTGTGAGGTTTTGGGCCAAACACAGGTGGGGTCTACCCCTCAGGGTCCTCAAGCCCATTCAGTGCTTTCAACTGGAAAAGGTTTCATCCTTGTCCCTTATACAGCTTGCTGGTCCCTCCTCAGACACCTGCGAATCTGGGGCTGGCTCAAAAGTTGAGGTGGCCACGCTCCTTGGAGAGCCACCAATGGCAAGTCTGAGAAAGCAAGTGCTGACCAAACCATCTGTTCACATGCCAGAGAGGCTTCAGGCCTCCTCACCTGCATGTAAGCAGTTCCAGAGGGCCCCGCGAGGGATCCCATCTTCAAATGATCATGGGTCCTTGAAGGCTCCTACAGCTGGACAGGAGGGCAGGTGGCCATCTAAGCCCCTCACATACAGCCTCAAAGGCAGCACCCAGCAGAGCAGGAGCTTAGGAGCCCAATCTTCAAGGGCTGGAGAGACCAGGGAGGCAGTGCCACAACCCACAGTCCCCTTGGGAACCTGTATGAGAGCAAACCTCCAAGCCACAAGTGAGGATGTGCGTGGTTTCAAGGCTCCAGGCGCCAGCAAAAGCTCTCTACTCCCTAGAATGTCTGTCTCCCAAGACCCAAGAAAGCTGTGTCTCATGGAGGAGGCTGTTAGTGAATTTGAGCCTGGAATGGCCACGAAGTCAGAGACCCAGCCTCAAGTTTCTGCCGCTGTTGTGCTCCTTCCAGATGGGCAAGCATCTGTTGTGCCCCATGCTTCAGAGAATTTGGCTTCTCAAGTGCCCCAGGGCCATCTCCAGAGCACGCCTACTGGGAACATGCAGGCTTCCCAGGAGCTATGTGACCTCATGTCAGCCAGAAGGAGTAACATGGGGCACAAGGAGCCCAGGAACCCAAACTGTCAAGGCTCATGCAAGAGCCAAAGCCCAATGTTTCCCCCTACTCACAAGAGGGAGAACTCTAGGAAGCCCAACTTAGAAAAACATGAAGAAATGTTTCAAGGATTGAGGACTCCTCAACTTACCCCAGGCAGAAAAACAGAAGACACCCGTCAGAATGAAGGCGTCCAGCTACTGCCATCAAAGAAACAGCCTCCTTCAATAAGCCACTTTGGAGAAAACATCAAGCAATTTTTTGAGACGATTTTTTCAAAGAAAGAAAGGAAGCCAGCACCAGTCACTGCTGAGAGCCAAAAAACAGTAAAAAACAGATCATGCGTGTACGGCAGCAGTGCTGAAGCTGAGAGGCTCATGACAGCAGTTGGACAGATACCGGAGGAGAACATGTCACTTTGCCATGCGCGCCATGCCTCGAAGGTAAATCAGCAAAGACAGCAGTTTCAAGCCCCAGTCTGTGGGTTTCCCTGCAACCACAGACACCCGTTCTACTCAGACCACAGCAGAATGCTGAGCTATGCAGCCAGCAGTCAACAAGCCACTCTCAAGAACCAGAGTCGTCCCAACAGAGACAGACAAATCAGAGATCAGCAGCCCTTGAAAAGTGTCCGGTGCAACAATGAGCAATGGGGCCTGCGACATCCCCAACTCTTGCTCCCCAAGAAAGCTGTATCCCCAGTCAGTCCCCCTCAGCACCGGCCGAAGACACCCAGTGCCTCCAGCCACCATCACCACTGACCAAGGCACTGTCTTTTTCAGGGAGGTATCTAATTTGGTCAGTCACAAATTCCTTTTTAGCCTTCCCTAGAGAAAAACAAGTCACCAAGAAAAAATTCACTCTATGTAGAGGAAAAGTATTTTCTCTCATGTTAGTACACGCAGAACATTTAATATTCCACAATATATACGGTTTTTTATTCATAAGAGGGTGATGGCTTTTATTTGTGCTGTGC